TAGCAGGTACAGGGACAAAAGTCTTCACACTAACAGAAATCCAGTGTAGATTAGCTTCTTTTTTTCCCAAGATGCCTAAATTCTATTTTTTAAAAAAGATATAGCGATCATTCTTCCATTTCTAGACCCTTAGCTGACGTCATTAGGTAGTTTATCATAGTTCTGCGAGACATACAGCTTTTCATTAATAGGTTAGATTAATTACCGTCCTATCATTAAAACGCATTTAGTTTAACTGAATGGAAAATAGCAGTTTGTCATAAACTTAAAAAAAAAAATCAATGCTTAATTAGCTTAAAATAGACTAGTACTGAGATCAGAGACTGATTGGCGTTTATCTTTTCCCTGGACAATTTCTTGTTCCCAAAAAAGCACAAGGGCAGTAGTTGTCACTCCTGCTTACGCATTAGAATCTAGTGGATGGAAATGCGGGGTTTGGGGGGAGGAGATGAGGGGAACGCTTTTTTAAAAAAGCTTTTGTCCAGGCCAAGTGATTCTAATGTGTAGACAGGGCAGAATACCGCTCCCTGTGCGGGGGAAAAAATCCCCAACATCTGAAATTCCTCAAATCCCTCAGATTCTCTCCAGAACTCTTCATTTCAGCACGTAGGGGTACCAACGAACAATTTTCTGAGGTGTCTGAGGCTAGTCATGTCCCCGGAGATTGACGGGACCGTCAGCCAATCGGCCGTCTGAACGAGTGATGGCAACCCCAATGACAAGCAACAGAATGAGGAACTTTATCCCCGCAGAAAGACCAGATCGCAGTAGCAAAGGTCAACAAGTCAACAAAAGCCAAGGGCTCTCCGTCAGGCATCAGCGAGGCCCGAGTACTCTTAGAGGTCGTAGCCAGGAGAGGGTCCCGCGCTTGCCCAGCGTTGCTAGGGAGGCGGCGCTTGCTCAAGCTTCTCGTGCCCTCTCCGTACGTCACTTCCGCCCGGCGGGGTCTCATAGTCCTATGGGCTGGGTTGAAGCCACTTCCTTTTTTCTTTCCCTTTTTCCTCTCCGTGGCCCCGCCTCCCGGAAGTTCTGCCTTGTCTCCGCCGCGGGTCAGGGGTGAGAGCTGGAATCTCTGCACGGGCCTTGGTGAGTAACTGCTGCGAGTTCTGTTCCCGCGCGGCGCCAGTTCAAAGAACTTAGGTTAGATCACGCTTAGGGCCCAACAGGACTGTGCCAGGCCTCAGGAGTCTCCACCCTCTCCAGTTTTGGGGCCGTCAGTCTCCTGGGCCTGCAATTATCCACGCTGAGGCTGAGGTCTTTGGCTTTTAGCGAGTTGGATTGCAGCCTTGTTCTGCTTCTGTGTCTTCTCTCTCCAGGCGAGGTCCTACTGAGGTTGTTGCCAGCGATAGTCCTCTCCTGGAGCTTGAATTGGAAGCAGAGTAGTCTTGTTAGTCTCGGTGATGGCTGCGTTGTTTCCTGAAGTAGCCAAAGTGCTTTAGCATCCATTCCGCCTCCTTTGAGCACCCTGGGAGGTAGGCAGGGCAGACGAAAAATATATTCGTTAATTATGTCAGTTTCTGCCTTTTTTTCTATCAGGAAAACGACTGTCTTCTTCTGCCAAAATGTCAGGAATTGGAAATAAAAGAGCAGCTGGAGAACCTGGCACCTCCATGCCTCCTGAGAAGAAGGCAGCTGTTGAAGATTCAGGGACCACAGTGGAAACAATTAAGCTAGGAGGTGTCTCTTCAACGGTATGAGGAAACAGTGCCATGAAAGTGTGCTTGTGGAGACTAATACGATTGGTTTACTGGGCAGGAGGAACTAGACATTAGAACACTGCAAACCAAAAATCGCAAGCTGGCAGAAATGTTGGATCAGCGGCAGGCCATTGAAGATGAACTTCGTGAGCACATTGAAAAACTGGAACGACGACAGGCCACTGATGATGCCTCACTATTGATTGTCAACCGATACTGGAGTCAGGTAGCTAACTTGTTTATTTGTTCAGATTTTTAGTTTCTTCATAATTGTACCTACCCTTCTCCAGTTTGATGAAAACATCCGTATCATCCTTAAACGTTATGATCTGGAGCAGGGCTTGGGAGACCTACTCACAGAACGAAAAGCCCTTGTTGTGCCTGAACCAGAACCAGACTCTGATAGCAATCAGGAGCGTAAAGATGACCGAGAGAGAGGCAAGTGTTCGTGATGGATTCTATCACTGCATGGGGGCTTCTTTTTTTCCCCCTGTGTCCTCAGGGGAAGGGCAAGAGCCAGCTTTCTCTTTCCTTGCTACTTTGGCCAGCAGTTCCAGTGAAGAGATGGAGTCTCAGCTGCAGGAACGTGTGGAGTCTTCCCGCCGAGCCGTGTCCCAGATTGTGACTGTTTATGATAAATTGCAAGAAAAAGTGGAGCTCTTATCCCGGAAGCTAAACAGTGGAGGTGAGGCAAGACCCTGGAGGCCGGGAGTAGTGTGCTAAATTAAAGTATAGTTCTTCTTCCCCAGATAATCTGATAGTGGAGGAAGCAGTGCAGGAGCTGAACTCTTTCCTCGCACAGGAGAATATGAGGCTACAGGAATTGACAGATCTTCTTCAGGAAAAGCATCGCACCATGTCTCAGGAGGTACTTAACCAAAAAGGAGAGATGGCTGTGTCTATGTTTCTGAATGTTTGTCTTTGGGATGTAGTTCTCCAAGTTGCAGAGTAAAGTGGAGACAGCCGAATCACGAGTGTCTGTCCTGGAGTCCATGATTGATGACCTGCAGTGGGATATTGACAAAATTCGAAAGAGGGAACAGCGACTCAACCGACACTTAGCAGAAGTCCTAGAACGGGTCAGTGCTGTTTTATGGCTTGGAGACTAGAACTCTCACTAAAGAATCTTTGTGTTCTCTGTAGGTGAATTCCAAAGGTTATAAGGTGTATGGAGCGGGGAGCAGTCTGTATGGCGGCACAATCACTATCAATGCTCGGAAGGTAAAATCAGTGACTCAGGACATGTTTTGGACTATTTATTCTCTATTTTTCTGCTTCTCTGCAGTTTGAGGAAATGAATGCAGAGCTTGAGGAGAACAAAGAGTTGGCTCAGAACCGTCTCTGTGAGCTGGAGAAACTTCGGCAAGACTTTGAGGAGGTCACTACACAAAATGAAAAGCTGAAGGTAGGAACGCATCCCTGAAGGGCAGTAAAATCCTGCTTCTGACTTTGCTTTGGGCCCTCCTAAGGTGGAATTGCGGAGTGCAGTGGAGCAAGTCGTTAAGGAAACTCCAGAATATCGCTGCATGCAGTCACAGTTCTCCGTCTTGTATAATGAGAGCCTACAGTTGAAAGCACACTTGGATGAGGCTCGGACCCTGCTTCATGGCACCAGAGGAACCCACCAGCACCAGGTTGAGCTTATTGAGGTAATAGCCTTGCCTTGTCTTTTGTATGTAAGATTTTTTTATTGGTTCCTTTATCTGTGTGTAGCGAGATGAGGTTAGTCTTCATAAGAAGCTGAGGACTGAAGTAATTCAGCTAGAAGATACATTGGCCCAGGTCCGCAAGGAGTATGAAATGCTGAGGATAGAATTTGAGCAGACCCTTGCTGCCAATGAACAAGCAGGTATAATGATTCTCACTCCATGCTGTAGTTTGTTCCTCATAACATTGTTGTTCCTGTATTTAAGGCCCTATAAACAGGGAGATGCGCCACCTCATCAGTAGCCTCCAGAATCACAATCACCAGCTGAAAGGGGAGGTCCTGAGATATAAGCGGAAATTGAGAGAAGCCCAGTCTGACCTGAACAAGGTAACCAGAGGGAATAGAATAAATATCATTTGGATGTGCATCTTTCTTTTCTTTATTCTCCCAGACACGCCTGCGTAGTGGTAGTGCCCTCCTGCAGTCCCAGTCTAGTACTGAGGACCCGAAGGATGAGCCTGCGGAGCTAAAACCAGATTCTGAGGACTTATCCTCCCAGTCCTCAGCTTCAAAGGCATCTCAGGAGGATGCCAATGAAATCAAGTCTAAACGGGATGAAGAAGAACGAGAACGAGAAAGGAGGGAGAAGGAGAGGGAACGAGAAAGAGAACGGGAGAAGGAGAAGGAGAGAGAACGAGAGAAGCAGAAGCTAAAAGAGTCAGAAAAAGAGAGAGATTCTGCTAAGGATAAAGAGAAAGGCAAACATGATGATGGACGGAAAAAGGAAGCAGAAATTATCAAACAATTGAAGATTGAACTCAAGTAAGAACCACATTTAGAGTAACAGTTTCGACTTGTTCCCCTCCCTCTACTACGCCTGTCATAGGAAGGCACAGGAGAGCCAAAAGGAGATGAAACTATTGCTGGATATGTACCGTTCTGCCCCAAAGGAACAGAGAGACAAAGTTCAGCTGATGGCAGCTGAGAAGAAGTCTAAGGCAGAGGTATTCTAGTCTGCTATTACCTGTCCTTCTGGTTTATTTTTGTGCAATTCCTTTCCTCTTATAGTTGGAAGATCTAAGGCAAAGACTCAAGGATCTGGAAGATAAAGAGAAGAAAGAGAACAAGAAAATGGCTGATGAGGATGCCTTGAGGAAGATCCGGGCAGTGGAGGAGCAGATAGAATACCTACAGAAGAAGCTAGCCATGGCCAAGCAGGTGGACTCACTTTCTTTATTTAATTGACTTTTTCTAAAATCAAATCTCTTCCTTCATCCTTTAGGAAGAAGAAGCACTCCTCTCTGAAATGGATGTCACAGGCCAGGCCTTTGAAGACATGCAGGAGCAAAATATCCGTTTGATGCAGCAATTGCGGGAGAAGGATGATGCAAATTTCAAGCTCATGTCAGAGCGTATCAAGTCCAATCAGATCCATAAGTTGCTTAAAGAAGAGAAGGAGGAGCTGGCAGACCAGGTGTTGACTCTGAAGACTCAGGTAATTAGGATGAGTAGAGCTTTCTATTCTGTATTTGTGTTAAAATCTGATTTTCTGTTCAAAGGTTGATGCCCAGCTACAGGTAGTAAGGAAACTGGAAGAGAAGGAGCATCTGTTACAGAGCAACATTGGCACAGGGGAGAAAGAGCTGGGTCTTAGGACCCAAGCCTTAGAGATGAATAAACGCAAGGTATGATTGATTAATCTAATGATGGTTAGTCTAATGGTGTCACTTATTTGTACATCCTACATAGGCAATGGAGGCAGCCCAGCTTGCAGATGACCTCAAAGCACAACTGGAGTTGGCTCAGAAGAAGCTACATGATTTTCAGGATGAGATCGTGGAGAACAGTGTTACCAAAGAAAAGGACATGTTCAATTTCAAACGAGCCCAGGTAAAAGCAGTTGTCTTTTCTTGTCACCTTTTGTGTGTCTAATGGGTATGCTATCCTGCCACAGGAGGACATCTCTAGACTTCGCAGGAAGCTGGAGACCACAAAGAAACCAGACAATGTACCCAAGTGTGATGAGATTCTGATGGAAGAGATTAAGGATTACAAGGTTAGAAAAAATGCCTTAGTGATTAGTTTTTTGTTGTTCAAACTCTGACATCTTTTCTTTTTAGGCACGCTTGACCTGTCCGTGCTGTAACATGCGTAAAAAGGATGCTGTTCTTACTAAGTGTTTTCATGTCTTCTGCTTTGAGTGTGTGAAGACACGCTATGACACCCGCCAGCGCAAATGTCCCAAGTGTAATGCTGCTTTTGGTGCCAATGATTTTCATCGCATCTACATTGGTTGATCTAAGTCAAGAGAAGAAGAGGAGCTGGCTAGTCAGGAACTTATTCATTAACCACCAAACCTCTACCTCTTCTCTCCTTGACTGTCACCTGTAGGACAGTTTATCAGTCAACTACCTTTCCTCCAGACTTTACTTCCAGGCTCTCCTCTTCAGTAGCTGGATGACTTTAGCAGAAAGGACTGGTAAATACAAGCCTTGGGTTTCAGAATGAATTAGAAACAAATAACTCTTACTGTCTTCCCTCCCAGCTTTGTTTATTTTGTGCTTTTAGACTTTTCAGTGTTTTCTTTTTCCAGCCCACTGTATAAACTTGGATTGTCCATTCCTCCTGAAGAAATCAAGTTGGTATTTTTGATGTGGAAAAGGGAACAAAAGTGGAAACATGGCTACTTTTGGGGAGTGATATTTTAAAAAATAAGTTGTCTATGGGCACAAAGTTTTCTTCATTTGTGTAGCAAACTTCTTGTGAATGTGGATTACAAAATGGTATAATTGTGCTACTCTCCCCTGGGTGGTTTGCAGCCCTAATGAAATTATGTCTAGGATGATTCAGTCTATTTCCCATTTACTAGCAGAGTAACTTGTTAAGATCAGCTGGCTTTCTTGTTAAAGTTATTTAAGTTTTGAATGCTCTACTACTTCAAGTCTTTAAATTTCTTGAGACTAGAATAATTTTAAATAATATGACCCTTTGTCTTCTAATGAAATAAAGATTGAAGAGGTTGAGTCAGGACTGAGCTGGTGAAGAAATCTTGTGGGTATTCTGGAAATTTGATACGGAGAGAACTTGGTGAGCTATGAATTACTCTCAGTCTCCTTTTTACAGGGTTGTTGTGATCCCTCTTTTCCAGAAAATTCTGTGGAATGTTTCTGTAGGACTTTGTTCTCCACAAGCTTGAATTAAAGCAGGATTCAGTTTGCATTTGTGTTTATGGTTTTTCTTTGAAACTTTTG